GAGAACTGTTTGAACCTGGGAGGCAGAGGTTGCAGTGAGCAGCAATCACGCCACTGCACTCCAGCCTGGGCGACAGAGCGAGACTGTCTCAAAAAAAAAAATAGTAATGGCTCGTTTTTTTTCCCTTAAATTTCCTTTTTTTTTTTTTTTTTTTTTTTTGAGACGGAGTTTTGCTCTTGTGGCCCAGGCTGGAGTGCAATGGCGCGATCTCGGCTAACTGCAATCTCCACCTCCTAGGTTCAAGCGATTCTCCTGCCTTAGCCTTCCCAAGTAGCTGGGATTACAGGCCTGCGCCACCAAGCCCGGCTAATGTTGTATTTTTAAGAGAGATGGGATTTCTCCGTGTGGGTCAGGCTGGTCTCGAATTCCTGACCTCAGGTGATCCGCCCCCCCCTCCCCGGCCTCCCAAAGTGCTGGGATTACAGGCGTGAGCCACCGCGCCCGGCCTCCCTTAAATTTCTATATTGAGTTTTATTAGTAACTGTTTTCCATTTTGCTTTCCCCACGTCTGGGTTAGGCATTCCTCCCACTCAGCTCTCCAAGTACGGTAACCTAGGGCATGTGAACATCGGCGCCATTCAGGAGCCCCTCGCCTTTATCCTGCCAAAGAGAGAGACGCTTTTCACCCTGGATGACCAGGCGCTGGGGCCCGAGCTCACAGCTCCAGCACCAGAGCCTCCCGCCGAGGAGCCACGCCTGGAGCCCGCGGGCCCAGCCTGCCCGGAGGGAGGGCGAGCGGAGACGCAGGCCGAACCGCCCAGCGTGGGGCCCTAGCCGGCGTCCCCTGCCTCCAGAACGCGGTGCGTGAGGTTCCCGGCGCGGGGTGGCCAGGACTGCCTCGCCCTGGAAGGTCCGGGGCGGGTTCGGGAGGCGGGAAGGCGCTCCCGGGAGGAGAGCGGAAGGGGGCGGTGCTCACTGCCAGTCTAAGCAGGAAGGCGGGGATCCAGTCGCGGCTTCGCTGTGTGCTGGCCGACGGCGCTTCCCGGCGTGCCCCGCGCTGCGGCCGGAAGGGGCGGGCCGGGTCACTGTTAAGGGGGCCGCCATGGCCCGGCTGTGGGGCGCGCTGAGTCTTTGGCCACTGTGGGCGGCCGTGCCGTGGGGCGGGGCGGCAGCCGTCGGTGTCCGGGCTTGCAGCTCCACGGCCGCCCCGGACGGCGTCGAGGGCCCGGCGCTGCGGCGCTCCTATTGGCGCCACCTGAGGCGTCTGGTGCTGGGTCCTCCCGAACCGCCGTTCTCGCACGTGTGCCAAGTCGGGGACCCGGTGCTGCGCGGCGTGGCGGCCCCGGTGGAGCGGGCGCAGCTAGGCGGGCCCGAGCTGCAGCGGCTGACGCAACGGCTGGTCCAGGTGATGCGGCGGCGGCGCTGCGTGGGCCTAAGCGCGCCGCAGCTGGGGGTGCCGCGGCAGGTGCTGGCGCTGGAGCTCCCCGAGGCGCTGTGTCGGGAGTGCCCGCCCCGCCAGCGCGCGCTCCGCCAAATGGAGCCCTTCCCCCTGCGCGTGTTCGTGAACCCCAGCCTGCGAGTGCTTGACAGCCGCCTGGTCACCTTTCCCGAGGGCTGCGAGAGCGTCGCCGGCTTCCTGGCCTGCGTGCCCCGCTTCCAGGCGGTGCAGATCTCAGGTGCGGGCGGCGGGGACCGGGGCTGCTGGAGCCCCACTCACCAGGGCTGTAACTTCCTTTGCAGGGCTGGACCCCAATGGAGAACAGGTGGTGTGGCAGGCGAGCGGGTGGGCAGCCCGCATCATCCAGCACGAGATGGACCACCTGCAGGGCTGCCTGTTTATTGACAAAATGGACAGCAGGACGTTCACAAACGTCTATTGGATGAAGGTGAATGACTAAAGCTTTGCTACTGGGGCTGAGGATTCCGGATACCAAGACGCAAACACTTTCACTTTGAGCTGGGCAAATCTTACTTGGCATCAACTTGGATGGCTCGCATATGACAGGAAACTGGATTGCCAAGGCATGGCAGACTGAGCTGGAGGAAGATGTCAGAAATGTTTGCCCTGAAATCAGTTACGGACAAAATGTTGGCTACAACTTGAGGAGAAAAATCACCCCCAAAGGAGTGGACATTTCCTAACAATTCTGTATGGAGGAAGGTGGGGTAATTGCATTCGTCTGCAGTAGACACGAGTTCCTCGGACCTGTATAATCTCCCAAAGCCAAGGTTTGGTAATAATGTAGTCCCCAAATACCTGAAAGCTGTCTTTAAAAATGCAGGTAAGCATGTGACTGGCCATTTGTGCCGAGTTCTTATTTTTACGGAGGGCTTGTGGCCTTAGACGCCAGTTTGCTTATGGAAATGAAAGAGAATAGTCCCTGTTCAAGGATGTGTTTCATGACAGCACGAGTGTAAATGAGTGCCCACACATTTTAACAGCCTTGGGCAGGATTTTGCTGCTGAGATCCCTAGAGCAGCTGGTTCTTGGCTCATTCTTGGGGTAGAGGCCGTGGATCAGGGCTGGGGGCAGGGGTGACAATTGAGAAGTGCACTGAGCCCTTTCCTGTTAACAATTGGGCATAGAAAGCAGGATTAGTACTTCCTGGTTATACACTTATTTTGTAAAAATAGAATTAATATCACAGCAACCAATGTGTAGGTTTAAGAAAGTGGCCAGGTGCAGTGGTTCACGCCTGTAATCCCAGCACTTTGGGAGGGCGGGGCGGGTGGATCACGAGGTCAGGAGCTCAAGACCAGCCTGGCCAAGATGGTGAAACCCTGTCTCTACTAAAGATACAAAAATTAGCCGGGCGTGGTGGCGAGCACCTGTAATCCCAGCTACTCGTGAAGCCAAGGCAGAGAATTACTTGAACCCAGGAGGCGGAGGTTACAGTGAGCTGAGATCACGCCACTGCACTCCATCCAGCCTGGGCGACAGAGCGAGACTCAAAAGTATGATTCTGGCTGTAGAGTTTTCTTTTTTTCTCTGTCTCAAAAAAAAAAAGTGTCAGCTTTGTCTTGTCAAGAGGTGAAGGAACTTGTTTTATTCTTTTATTTTTTTTTTAAGATAGAGACGGGGGTCTTACTATGTTGCCCAGGCTGGCCTCAAATTCCTGGTCTCAGGCAATCCTCCTGCCTCGGCCTCCCAAAGTGCTGGGATCAGTTGTGAGCCACACTACCCAGCCAAACTCCAGTTTTAGTTAAACTGTTTCACCTCATTTTTATGCTGAGTTTTGTAAAGTAGGTATTCTTGCTGAACAGAGTCCTGAAAATCAAACTATACAAGTAGTAGGAAGTCCATTAAGCTGTTTAGAGGAAAAAGTGTTATAAATGGCAGTTAAATGAACCCAGGAAAGACCCATCCTCCTTTGTGGCTTTCTCTGAGGCCCCATGAGGCCAAGCAGAAGCAAACTGGCTCTAGGTGCAGCCAGACTTTGAAAAGGAATCCCGGCCAGGCTTGGTGGCTCATGCCTGTAATCCCAGCACTTTGGGAGGTCAAGGCAGGCAGATCACCTGAGGTCAGGAGTTCAAGACCAGCCTGGCCAACATGGCGAAACACTGTTTCTACTAAAAATATGAAAATTAGCTGGGTGTGCTGGTAGGCGCCTGTAATCACAGCTACTTGGGAGGCTGAGGCGGGAGAATCGCTCAAACCTGGGAGGCAGAGGTTGCAGTGGGCTGAGATCTCGCCACTGTACTCCAGCCTGGGCGACAGACCAAGGCTCTGTCTCAAAAAAAAAAAAAAAAAAAAAAAAAGGGAATCCCAACCAGATACTGGTGCAAGGTCAGAGATGCAGCCAATGGGGAGATTTGTAGAAAGCTCATAGATGCTAAAAACATGGGTCTTTAGGAAAATTAGAATTCAGCTGAGCCTCCTTTCATTTGGACAATGTTCAGAAGCTCTTACAGGGGGCTATGGCAATCTTTTGATGCTTCTTATAGCTTTCTGAGGTTAACGCTTTTGTGGTGGGCATCGGTAGCAATAAAATGCAAACTTTATTGCATTTCCAGTAAAATCTCTCCCACTTTGAGCAGG